GAATTCATTTATCAGATCTAGAAGCTTTTTGGATGAGTCTTTAGGATTTTCTAGGTATATGATCATATCATCAGTGAGCAGCAACTGTTTGACGTCCTCTTTACTGATTTGCATGTCCTTTATTTCTTTCTCTTGTCTGATTGCTCTGGCTAGGACTTCCAGTACTATGTTGAATAGAAGTAGTGAAAGTGGACATCCTTGTCCTTTTCCAGTTCTCAGGAGGAATGCTTTCAACTTTTCCCCATTCAGTATAATGTTGGCTGTGGGTTTTACATAGATGGCTTTTAGTATTTTGAGGTATGTCCCTTCTATGCCAATTTTGCCTCAAGTTTTAATCCTAAAGGGATGCTGGATTTTGTCAAATGTTTTTTCCGTGTCCATGACCTTAATTCTTAACCCTGGCTGCTCTTTAGAATCCTCCAGGATTAAGCTTTAAACAAATAGTGATGCCTGGGCCCTACTCCACATGAACTAAATCAGAATCTCTGTGGTGGGGGCGTGGACTCCTGCTTATTTTAACAGCTTCCAGGGTGACTCTAGTGTGCAGCCAGCCAGAGCACCACTACTCTGTGACATATGAGAAGCTGTTGAGTCACCTGCTATTGTTGACATTACAAGCAGTTCATGTTCTCTTCCAGACACTTGGAGGTCTTTAGGAGAAGTGAATGCTTGGCACTGTTCTTTCATCTCTTGTTTCCACTTCTTGAACCACCATCATTAAGAATTACTGCTTTATTCATGATAGCAGTAAAATACAAATAATTTTGCCACCTGCTTTCTTGCCATAATTATGAAGCAGCATATTTCATATTTCTTAGAGCAAAATCCAGAAAGTTATATAACTTACAAATTTGTTAGTTAAAATTTACCTCCCTTGGGAGGCAAGGGGATAGCATTTGTGGAATTTTGTGATCTGTTGCTTGGCAACTATATCTAAGACAGTTAAGCTTCTGCACTCTGTGAACTGTTGAGTCACAAAGTTTGGTGAGCCCAGTCAATTGCTTCCTGCTACTAGAAGGAAATTAATTCTTCATTATGCAGAGGACTTGACAAGTTGTTTTCCAGAGAGGCCGTTCGTAGTTATGTCACACTACTTCTACTTGACTCCACAAATTCTTCTGCCCTTTAGCCCTCTTACTTCTCAAGAGTTTGATCTGATCAGACGCAAGGCTGGAGCATCTTGGCAGGATGAAACACGATGGTCAGATTCTTCCGTGACAACATACACAGGCAGTTACCGGAAAAAACAACTGGACAAGTCCATGTGCAGCCAATTTTCTTTTAGAGCAGGACAGCATGAGCCTGAGTGTAAACAGTAAGATTTCTTTGTAATTTGCACCTGGATATTGTAACTTGTTTCTTCTACTTGCTTTCCTTAGGATGTCATTGACAAACAGTTCTGCCTGTCATCTTCTCTGCTGGGCTGGTACCCAAGAGACTACAGATATCAAAGGTAAGTGCAACATGATCAGTTTCTGGGCCCAGAATCCTGATTTTCCCTCTTCATGTGCATGCAGGACTATTCCCTGATATAACCAGGCCCTTTAAAAAGTCATTTGATGTCAAGCATGGAGTGGTAAGCCCAACATTTCTCAGCAATCTCTTACCTTGGTATTTATTTCTATCTCTCCTTTTTATAGGCACATCAAATTTGGGATTTTGGTGATTGTTTTCCGACACCTCCAAATTATGGAAAATACTGTAAGTCCCATCCTGAACTACTACTTTACATCACACTCACACATTGGCTATCTCTTCACCCTAGGTGTGAGACCTAAAAAGCCAGCACAGGAGGCCCTGATAAACTACAGTCGACGAGGGAAAGGTGTCCTAAAGCATGTAAGAATCTTTTTACTTGCCATGCAACAGTGCGAGTGTTGACAACCAGGCCATTTTTCTCCAGCTTCATGGACGGTGCGATTCTGAAAGCAAGGTTTGCTCATCTGAGGATTCAGAAGCTGATCGATACTCCGATTATGGCTGGGGAGGACCCTCATCGCCATTTAACTGAGTTGGAAAATGAAGCCACAAGGCTGGAGGCGTGGAGTTTGCTTAATAAACAACTTTGAGGTATGGGGCCCTCCCAACACCCTCCCCCCACCTATTAATATCAAATGTTCTCCTAACTTAACAGGTGGAATATAAGCCTCGAGTTTTAGCTGTATGTGTTTCCTTATGGTAAGTGGTTAGCTTTTATTTCCTTCATTGTGAATTGACTGCTCATGTCCTCATATCCTTTGCTAATTCTTCAATTAGAGGCCTAAAGGTTTTCTTAACAGTTTATAGGAATACTCTATGTAGTAAATATATTAACCTTTTGTCATTTTTGTAAACACATTTTTTCAGACCCAGGTTTTGGTTTTGCTTCTCTTTTTCTGTTATTTTGCAAACTGAAGAAATTTTTATGTGTCAGATCTCTCGATTGTTTTCATTTGTGCTTTATTTTATCACTTAAGCTTTTACAAATCCTTCTAGCTCTGGAAGCTTGATAAATATTCTATTTTCTTCAGGCTTTTCTAGGGCTGATTTGTTAATAGGGATTCTGTAAGTTATCTGGAATTTATTTTGGTGTCAATGTGAGGTGAGGTATTGATAGTTGTATTTTCCAAATAGCCATTCAGATTCCTCAATGCCATTTATTGCAACATTTAGAAATTGCAGCAAAATTTGCACTGAAGAAGTCACAAGCACCAAAGGGGATATTTTCCCCTTGTTGATATTCTCTGCAGGGACAAGACGCCAGACAGTGGGAGAAAGAAGGTGAGGAGGGATCACTAAGCGGAAATGCCTAATGAGAGGACAGTTCCTCAGGTATCCCTTTAACATAACCACTCACAGGCATGCCTGGAGTAACACCAACCCATAAGAAAATGTGAGAAAGCATGGGTTCTGTAGGAGACTAAACAAAATGCGTGCTGTTGATTAGAGCTTATCCTGTAGATCACAACTTCACTTAGGTAACAAGATAGCGTGGCAGATTTCCTAAGGTACTGAAATAATAGGGGCCTTTTCCTAAGACAGGAAAATCAAATTAGAGAACAAGGCTCATAAAATTAGAGAATCTTAGGCCTAAGGGCATCTTCTGCGCATCTGAAAATATAGGGAACAGATGGAGGTCCAGAGAAGTTAACTGAGGTCCTACATTCACAATACTACTTATGGTACCATAGGGTCTAGAACCTGGATCGAGAATTCAGTGTGTGCTTTCCTCCATGCCAAGTAACTTCCACATAGATTACAGAAATAAGTCACTAGGACTCTAAGGTTCAAGCAAGGGCCACATCTGAATAGTTTTCTTACTTAGCATGCACAAATGTGCACAGATGAGCTTGCACACAAATATATTCATTCACTGAAGGTACATTGATTCCCCACTTGTACTGTGTAGGGCCTGCTCCAGGTGCTGAGATACAGCAGTGACTTAGATAAGCTCCCTGTTCTTGGGAATATATACTGCTATATATGTCATATAACATATATATTGCTTTATACCCTAACTTTGCAATAGTCCAACTTACTAATTTACAGATTTAGATTGATCTATTTTGGGTCAAACTGAAACATCTCAAAACTATACTAAATACAGGAAACCCTTGCTGTGAGACCATTAGCTTATAATGGGGGTCAGCAAACTACAGTCCTTGGGCTCAAATGAGCCTCCTGTTTTTATAAATAAAGTTTTATTGGAACATGGCCATGCCCACTCATTTGCATATTGTCTACGACTACTTTCAAGTTTCAACAGCCGAGTTGAGTAGTAGTGACAGAAACTGTATGACCTGAAAGCCTAAAATATTTACTATTTGCCCCTTTGAAAAAAGCTTGCAGGACCCTGGCTTATAAAATAGGTTTTAACCTTATTCTTAGAGCAGCAGCATTAAAGGCTCCTACTGAATTAAAAAAGAAACTTCTTTAATGCATTTCACTCTTGGGTGACTGTACTAACAAACAAGAATATTCTTTCCTGCTAGACAATGAGCCCTGAATCCTGCTACATCAGAGAGAACAAGATCTTTGCTTCATTCCCTGTGGTAATTACGAGGTATGTGTTTGCACTGGTTAGTTGTGAAGTTTTTAATAACATTGGAATTTCCTCTTCTCAAAAGGTTAGAAAGAACTCACCAGCGAAAATTTCTGGACCTGATGCCTTTATAAACGGTATGTCCTTCATAATTTTTCCAAAATTTCTCAATACCATGTGTTAAATGTTTCTCTTTCCTAGGTGGCAAGTGCTGCTGCATTTCATGGCCTCAGATCAAAATACAACCTCATTAGCTGCTGTGAACACAACGTTCCTGTTGAAGAATAGAATGGAATGGAGTTAAGAGTGTAGAAGGTCTGATGCAAATTTACTCCTACTCCTATTGACAAAGAGTTTGAACTACTGAATTTGTATATGAAAGTCAGGGCATCCTATTGTTTTCAGTTGTCATAAGAAAAAAAAAAAGAAAAAAAAGAAATGGCATTACTACTGTCAATATAAATAAATGAAAAATCTAAGCTACTTCTGTTTGTCATTTCAGGATTGAGAAATGG